TATGATGTCCCCCCAGCACCTCTGGCCAGGTGGGGTTATGAAGTTCCCCCCGCCCCCCGGCACCTCCGGCCAGCTGGGGTTATGATGTCCCCCCAGAATCTCTGGCCAGGTGGGATTATGATATCCCCCTAGCACCTCTGGCCAGGTGAGGTTAAGATGTCCCCCCAGCACCTCTGGCCAGGTTGGGTTATGATGGCCCCACAGCACCTCTGGCCAGGTGGGATTATGATACCCCCTAGCACCTCTGAGCAGGTGAGGTTATGATGTCCCCCCAGCACCTCTGTCCAGGTGTGGTTATGAAGTCCTCCCGGCACCTCTGGCTAGGTGTGGTTATGAAGTCCCCCCAGCACCTCTGGCTAGGTGGGGTTATGAAATCTCCCCCACCACCTCTGGCCAGGTGACATTTATGAAGTTCCCCCCCTCAGCACCTCTGGCCAGGTGGGGTCATGAAGTCCCCCAAGCCGCCCCTGAGGAACAGGCGAGGCAAGGGCCAGCAGGCACTACTAGCGGGTCGGGACAGCTGCTTCGCTGATGCTGGTTGTGTAGCATGGATGTGTGTAGCGTGACTGTGTTGTGTGGATGGGGCACGGAAATCCGCAGAGACCATCACTGGAGGGAGAAGCTGCAGGGCCGGGAGGGTTCAGCAGGTAAGCAGTTCAGGGTTCCTGGAAAGGCGGGTCCCAATGCATTTGCTGACCGGGCACCTAACGGGCTGCTCTCAAAATCACTGACTGTCACCGAGGCCGGCCAGAGACCCTTATGTATCTGATTCACGATGACACCAGCTAACTCTGAGTACAGTAGAAAACGTACCGTCGGGCAACCAGAAAATGCGCACTCCAGTCCCCACCACGGGACAGCGCCAGGCAGTACCCTCCACAGCCGGAGCTCGAACTGTCGCGAGAATAGCGGTCGGCTTGGAAGTCGCCCGGCGCGGGAGCGCGAACTCTCGCGAGAATGCCGCCAGCTCCGGAGGCGACTGCGGCAGGAGCCCGAGCTCTCGCGCGACAGGCACCAATTCGTTAGACGCGCGCTGCAGGAGCGCGGAACATGGCGCGGCACGGGCCACCGTGGAGTCGGTTGGACGCGCAGCAGGAGCGCGACGTGCGGGAGCTCGTCCGGGGTGTCGCCGGCCTCCAGGACGAGGCAGACCCCAACTTCCAGCTCGCCCTAAACTTCGCCTGGTCCAACTTCAGGTGTGGGGCACGGCGCGCGGGCGGGTTCCCGGTTGGCATAAGAATTGCATTTTGTCTTTAATAGATTTCATCGTTTCTTGGATGTCAACAGCCACAAAATAGAAAAAACAATCGAAGGGTAAGTCAGTGTGTATATATACGCATCCAGAAAGATAGCTTTATAATCTTTTCTTATATTTTAGAATTTATGAAAAATTTGTCATTCATTCTGATCTAAGCAAAGCTGCTAGTTGGAAGAGATTAACGGAGGAATTTCTAAATGCACCACTTCCCAGTATAAAGGAAATAAAGGTATGCCTTCAATTATGAGATCTCCACTGTGTATCACCACTTCCCAGTATAAAGGAAATAAAGGTATGCCTTCAATTATGAGATCTCCACTGTGTATTTTACTGTTTCCTATCTGATTATATAAAGGTATGCCTTCAATTATGAGATCTCCACTGTGTATTTTACTGTTTCCTATCTGATTATCGTCAATTTGTTTCAGTTACATGAGATCTCCACTGTGTATTTTACTGTTTCCTATCTGATTATCGTCAATTTGTTTCAGTTACTGTTTAAACATTCGTGTATTTTACTGTTTCCTATCTGATTATCGTCAATTTGTTTCAGTTACTGTTTAAACATTCTATTTTAGTATTATCTACCTATCTGATTATCGTCAATTTGTTTCAGTTACTGTTTAAACATTCTATTTTAGTATTATCTACTGGCTAACGGG